AACTGACTTTACAGTGTACATTTATCAGAAATGTAAAACATGACTGAGCTTTAAGGAATTGTCTACGTTAAGGCAAGAAGGTAAGCGTGAACAAGCATTCTATTTCAGGTAGAGACTAGAGATGTAAAATTTAGGAAATAATGGAGCCTTTGAGAAATACTGGTTTTCTTGACCAGCCTGGGAAACATAGTGAAACCCCGTCTCTTCAAAAAATACAAAAATTAGCCAGGTGTGGTGACTCCTGCCTGTAGTCCCAGCTACTTGGGGGGCTGAGGGGCTGAGGTGGGAGGATTGCTTGAGCCCAGAATGCAGAGGTTGCAGTGAGTGGTGATCACGCCACTACACTCTGGCCTGGATGACAGAGCAATACCCTGTCTCAAAAAACAAACAAACTGGTTTTCCTAGGGTATTTAGTGGGGAGCGAGCAGGAAGAATCAAGATGTGTACAAACAGAAAAAACTTGGTGGGAGGGAGACATGCAGTATTAAAGCCCTTTTTAAAAATCTGAAACTTTTTTACCAATACAAAAATTATTTTTATTTTTTATTTATTCATTTTTTTTGAGACGGAATCTTGCTCTTTTGCCCAGGCTGGAGTGCAGTGGCGTGATCTCACCTCACTGCAACCTCCACCTCCCAGGTCCAAGCGATTCTCTTGCCTCAGCCTCCCGAGTAGCTGGGATTACAGGCACCTATCACCACGCTGGGCTGATTTTTGTATTTTTAGTAGAGACGGGGTTTCTCCATGTTGGTAGGCTGATCTCGAACTCACGACCTGAGGAGATCCACCTGCCTTGGCCTCCCAAAGTGCTGGGATTACAGGCGTGAGCCACCGCGCCTGGCCACAAAAATTTATTTTTATTACTTATTTCCACTATCACATGAGCTAGATCATATAACAACATTGAAAATCCACTGGCTAAAGACCAAAGACAGACTAATGGCTCAGCTAGATAATAGCAAATGATATGTTGGACTTAAGTTGTTTGATTTTTTTTTTTTTTTTTTTTTTTTTTTTTTTTTTGAGGCAGAGTCTCGCTGTGTCCCCCAGGCTGGAGTGCAATGGCAGGATCTCGGCTCACTGCAACCTCTACCTCCCTGCAACCTCTACCTACCTGGTTCAAGCGATTATCCAGCCTTACCCTCCTGAGTAGCTGGGACTACAGGCATGCGCCACCACGCCTGGCTACTTTTTGTATTTTTAGTAGAGACGGGGTTTCACCATATTGGCCAGGCTGGTCTTGAACTCCTGACTTCGTGATCTGCCTGCCTCGGCTTCCCAAAGTGTTGGGATTACAGGCGTGAGCCACCGTGTCCGGCCTTGAGATATTTTTTTAATTCAAAAGTTTATTCACAAACTTCAACTTTTAAGTGTTTTATTACAGATAGACTGGTAAGCTACAGAATTTTTAGGACTTTTTTTTTGGGGGGGCGGGCTAGGAGGGCTGATTTCTGAGAAGCAGAGAAAAACTTGTAGACAGGAGAAGCCGTTTCTGTTACAGTAAAATAAAGCTATTATACTATTAGTATCCTTCATGATATTAAGCAGATACAAGACCCGTTCTTATTTATTAAAAGAACTGAGGGATATAGTAAGTATCAGTTTTTATTAAAGCTGTCTTTCTCCTATTGGACAATGAGTTGCGTTTACTGAGGGCCAGAATCCTTTTGCTCATATCAGGTTTGCTCCTGCCTAGCATATAGTAGTTGCTCAATATATGTTTATATATTAAACGAATAAATTGGTGGCTTTATTCTTTCTGCCTAAAATATTGTCTGGTCTTATTTGTTAGGAATTCTGACCACCTGATTTTCCATAATGCCTCATATCTGGTATTCTGGGTACTCTGCAATTAGGCCATTAAGAAACTGAAAGAACCAAGTTGCATTTTTTTTTTTCCAGGCTGGCTAGGGAACCATCTACTGGAGTTGAGGCTATTTTTTCCTGCCCTTTTATAGGATATTTTTTAAAGTATGAAATATTTTAAGTGTACAGAGATCAATATAATGAACCTTCATATACATACCACCCAGCTCTATAAGATTCTAGTAATCTGCCATGTTTGTTATTTTAAAATAAATAACACATTAAAACGCAGATAAATGATTCTGGTCTCTTTCCTTAATCTCCGGGTAATCATTATGAATTTGGTATTTGTCTCATTTTTTTTTCCTTTTTTTTTTTTTTTTAGTTTTGCAATATACATATGTACTTACCAAAAAAAACTATTTTGCATGCATATAACTACTTATCTGTTCTCCTATTTTATGAAGTTGAGGTTGTTTCTAATTTTCTTTACCAAAAAAAAATGAGCATTTCTCTAGGGAGTTTACTGTGAAGAAAAATGGCCGGGTCATAGAGTACGCTATTTATTTATTCATTTATATGTTTATGCCAAATTGCTCTGAAGTTTTTACTAATTTAAACTCCAACCACTATTGTGTGAAAGTTTGTTTTTCTACACTCCTCAGACTTGACATTAACAGAGATGCATGTTTTTTCAATCTGAAATGTTCTCTTAAGGTAATCTTTTCCTATCAGTCACATTAAATACCTTTTCATAGGTATTATTCATTGTTCAAGTTTACTCTTATAAGTTGAAGAACATTATTTGCATATTTGTGCTGTTAGATTTTTGTTCATTGGATATTGATAGGCATAGTTAATAAGTAAACATGCTTTTTAACAAACTAACACATTGCAGGCTTCTTCTATATTCTTTTAGATATTTAGATAGATGTTACTAACGTTTTACCCCTCACAAAACTCAAGTTCTATAAAAATATTATGAACCTTCCCATACTTGTTGGCATTTCAGAAATGGTACAACCTAATGAGCCTGTTACCAAGAATCTAGTGTAGTGAAATCTGGAGCCCGGGCCAACGTGTGTGAATTGCTGATAACATTTTTGTAAGCTATTTTTGATTAAGGGTAATTTGTCATGGTGACTCTCTTCTTTTTCTCATCCCCCCAGGTTGTATCAGAGTAAGATGGACGGTAGCTTTGATTGTGATTGTGGTGAGCTGGAGCCACCTGATCACTAACAAAAGACATCTTCTGTTAACCAACAGCCGCCAGGGCTTCCTGTTGAAATAAATATATAGCAACAAAGGAAAAAAAGAAGCAAAACGGAAATAGTGCTTACCAGCACCTTAGAATGATGCTGCTCAGGACCAGTCCAACACTGAATGTATCTGCACTGTGAGGAGAATGTTCATAGAAGCCTGTTGTGTGCATATTTATTCACATTTTTGTTAAATGTTAAATCGTTTAGCACGGTAATCTGAGTGCACAGTATGTCATTTCATTCCGTTTGAGTTTCTTGTTTTCGTTAAATGTCTGCAGAGTTGCTGCCCCTTTCTTGAACTATGAGTACTGCAATCTTTTTAATTCTCAATATGAATAGAGCTTTTTGAGCTTTAAATCTAAGGGGAACTCGACAGGCCTGTTTGGCATATGCAATGAACATCAAGAAACCATCTTGCTGTGGAAGCATAATTATTTTTCTTCTCCCTTTTTGAAAGATCTTTCCTTTTGATGCCAGTTTTCTTCCTTGTTTACACAAGTTCAATTTGAAAGGAAAAGGCAATAGTAAGGGTTTCAAAATGGCAGAGAAATTTGAAAGTCTCATGAACATTCATGGTTTTGATCTGGGTTCTAGGTATATGGACTTAAAACCATTGGGTTGTGGAGGCAATGGCTTGGTTTTTTCTGCTGTAGACAATGACTGTGACAAAAGAGTAGCCATCAAGAAAATTGTCCTTACTGATCCCCAGAGTGTCAAACATGCTCTACGTGAAATCAAAATTATTAGAAGACTTGACCATGATAACATTGTGAAAGTGTTTGAGATTCTTGGTCCCAGTGGAAGCCAATTAACAGACGATGTGGGCTCTCTTACGGAACTGAACAGTGTTTACATTGTTCAGGAGTACATGGAGACAGACTTGGCTAATGTGCTGGAGCAGGGCCCTTTACTGGAAGAGCATGCCAGGCTTTTCATGTATCAGCTGCTACGGGGGCTCAAGTATATTCACTCTGCAAATGTACTGCACAGAGATCTCAAACCAGCTAATCTTTTCATTAATACGGAAGACTTGGTGCTGAAGATAGGTGACTTTGGTCTTGCACGGATCATGGATCCTCATTATTCCCATAAGGTATGTATAGAAAGCCAGCTGAGACAGATCTTTAAAAAAAGTATGTTTTTTGTTTCTTTTATAGGGTCATCTTTCTGAAGGATTGGTTACTAAATGGTACAGATCTCCACGTCTTTTACTTTCTCCTAATAATTATACTAAAGCCATTGACATGTGGGCTGCAGGCTGCATCTTTGCTGAAATGCTGACTGGTAAAACCCTTTTTGCAGGTTAGTATTTTGTGGGGGGAAAAATTTTCCCAAATGTGTTTTTTTGTTTGTTTTTTAACCTCAGGTGCACATGAACTTGAACAGATGCAGCTGATTTTAGAATCTATTCCTGTTGTACATGAGGAAGATCGTCAGGAGCTTCTCAGCGTAATTCCAGTTTACATTAGAAATGACATGACTGAGCCACACAAACCTTTAACTCAGCTGCTTCCAGGAATTAGTCGAGAAGGTATTGTGACTCGAGAGTAACCCTCACGTTAATTTCTGAAAAACTTTTACCTTTTCCTCTGCAGCACTGGATTTCCTGGAACAAATTTTGACATTTAGCCCCATGGATCGGTTAACAGCAGAAGAAGCACTCTCCCATCCTTACATGAGCATATATTCTTTTCCAATGGATGAGCCAATTTCAAGCCATCCTTTTCATATTGAAGATGAAGTTGATGATATTTTGCTTATGGATGAAACTCACAGTCACATTTATAACTGGGAAAGGTAAATTGATCCTAAATTAGAAAAATAATATTTAGAATAACGCTAGTGTATTGATTTTTTTCAGGTATCATGATTGTCAGTTTTCAGAGCATGATTGGCCTGTACATAACAACTTTGATATTGATGAAGTTCAGCTTGATCCAAGAGCTCTGTCCGATGTCACTGATGAAGAAGAAGTACAAGTTGATCCCCGAAAATATTTGGATGGAGATCGGGAAAAGTATCTGGAGGATCCTGCTTTTGATACCAATTACTCTACTGAGCCTTGTTGGCAATACTCAGATCATCATGAAAACAAATATTGTGATCTGGAGTGTAGCCATACTTGTAACTACAAAACGAGGTCATCATCATATTTAGATAACTTAGTTTGGAGAGAGAGTGAAGTTAACCATTACTATGAACCCAAGCTTATTATAGATCTTTCCAATTGGAAAGAACAAAGCAAAGAAAAATCTGATAAGAAAGGCAAATCAAAATGTGAAAGGAATGGATTGGTTAAAGCCCAGATAGCGCTAGAGGAAGCATCACAGCAACTGGCTGGAAAAGAAAGGGAAAAGAATCAGGGATTTGATTTTGATTCCTTTATTGCAGGAACTATTCAGCTTAGTTCCCAGCATGAGCCTACTGATGTTGTTGATAAATTAAATGACTTGAATAGCTCAGTGTCCCAACTAGAATTGAAAAGTTTGATATCAAAGTCAGTAAGCCAAGAAAAACAGGAAAAAGGAATGGCAAATCTGGCTCAATTAGAAGCCTTGTACCAGTCTTCTTGGGACAGCCAGTTTGTGAGTGGTGGGGAGGACTGTTTTTTCATAAATCAGTTTTGTGAGGTAAGGAAGGATGAACAAGTTGAGAAGGAAAACACTTACACTAGTTACTTGGACAAGTTCTTTAGCAGGAAAGAAGATACTGAAATGCTAGAAACTGAGCCAGTAGAGGATGGGAAGCTTGGGGAGAGAGGACATGAGGAAGGATTTCTGAACAACAGTGGGGAGTTCCTCTTTAACAAGCAGCTCGAGTCCATAGGCATCCCACAGTTTCACAGTCCAGTTGGGTCACCACTTAAGTCAATACAGGCCACATTAACACCTTCTGCTATGAAATCTTCCCCTCAAATTCCTCATCAAACATACAGCAGCATTCTGAAACATCTGAACTAAAACACTCAGCAGACATTTATCTTTGTATTCTTCATGAAATGTGTTTTGTCTTTTTTTATTACTAGTGTTTAAGTCATTTTTTACTTGAATCAGATGGTGTCATTTAGTAAGGATTTTATGAGTTCTTGTTTTTTAAAATCCAGACTTTCTTTTTCTACATGTGAGATAGTTTTCATTTTAACTGGCATGTCATTTGCACACAAAAATAAAGACTAGAGCAAAATAATGCAACGCAGGAGGAGAAAAGAAATGCACTAAGACAAGAACATTCTCTCATAGAACATTGATCTGTTTTACAGGAAACAAACCTTGCCTTGAAATTTACACAGTGAGACTGTACATAATTGCATGAAAATAGCTATTTTTTTCCTAAGACATTTTTCATTCATGAATATTTTCAAGTTTTTCATACTGTACACATTTCTTAAAACACATGATACCAGCAGCAACTGAAAATGAATGCCGAATTTGGTACACATGTGTTATCTACCTCAAGGTAACAAGAGTATGTGGCAAAACATATACCACCCATAGTGCTTCACAAAATGCACTTCTATTTAGCCAGCGTTTATTGTAGTAAACTATTCTTAATAAAACTCACTCACTGTTTATAAATGTTCTGGTATGCATTCTTTATAGTGAAGTGTTAATACATCACATCTTATTTATTTTAGCAAATCAGTATATTTTCTGTATTTAATTATAAAAAATTAACTTAGTTTTTAAAATTTATTTGCAAATATACTTTACTTTTTCCATTTGGCACTATGGTTTGTTGCCTACCTAGCTGCATCTATAATGTCAGCTTATCCTAAGGCTGTCCACGTACTTAATTTACTTAAGTGTTCATTTTAAGTAACGTGCTCACTGTGTATAGGAATTTGTATTTTGGAGGTGCTTGATCTATCTACAAAGAAAAATTAATTAGGAATTACTTTATTATAAAATGCTCCTAGAAGTCTTAATTGTGTTTATTTTTTAAAAAAACAAATGTTAGACTTGTGTGCATGGAAGTAATTAAGGTACATCATTATTGTAGTTTGAAAGTTGTACATGATAAGACATTTTGTTTTTACTGTATGTTTTTACTGAATGATCTATTCCCCATCCCAAGGCAAGCATGAATAAAATTAGGTTAAACGTAGCATGTGGCATCGCAGTCTCTTAGAATTTGTTTCATCTATTTTATTTTATTGAATACTGTCTGTATCTTTGGTTATCCTGTTTGAAGAAAAAGGACAAATAAAACATGGCCAGCAAATACAGCTCCTGTTTCACTCTTGGGTTAATGAAAATTTTCTGCTAGAATGAAAATTACTACCAGAATCACTTTGAATTATGGCCATAAATTGCTAGTCTGAAAGGCTGAGAAGGTTCAAGTCTTTTGACTTAAACCATCACATATTAGAATGGAATAAAGCTTTATAATATTTCAAAACTGTTAGGTAAAATGTGTAGTTGAAACTTTGAACTGTGCAGTCAGAAAACTTGAGATTTGCTCTGTAATACATCTTTGCGTAAGAACTTACCCTTTTACCTATCCAGCTACAAAACCATCCTCTTCACCTCACTTTTCTTTCATCCTTGTTTTGTACAACACCAATTCTATTAATATCTGCCCACCTACCTTCTCAACAACTCCATCCTCTTCACCTCACTTTTCTTTCATCCTTGTTTTGTACAACACCAATTCTATTAATATCTGCCCACCTACCTTCTCAACAACTGACTTCATCTGGATTCACAAAGCCATATATATACACGTGTGTGTGTGTGTGTGTGTGTGTGTGTGTATATATATTCATTTATTTATTTTCTGGTTGAATACTGTCACGTTATTAATTTAAACATACTCAAATTACCTTAAGAGGACAAGCTCTGAAGTGCAGTCATGAGAATTGATTTGTGGGGAAAAAAAAAATGGGACACTTTTAGTTGGAGCTGGGTGGGGTGACAAGTGCAGAGGCTTTGAGTGTCATGAGAGCATCAGACAGGATGTAAAGGAAGCAACGGGCAGCAGACATTGGTCCCTGATCCTCCATTATAACCAATTTTTTGCAAACGTATGTTGATTTTGAGAATAATTAGCTTTGACTCTAAAATGCTGTCTTCCCTGAAGGAGACCTAGGATTTTTCTTACTGGGAAACTTGGCTCCTGGACTTAATCCACATTCGTTAAACTGTCACCTTGGCAGTTTAGTGGCCATCTACACAATGATCTGACTTGTTGGCATTAAAAAGTCCAAACATAGTCATCAAAGGAAGAAGAAAGTAAAACTGAAACCCCTTATATAAAATATGCTTGCTTTAGGGTGACCCAGGCTGAGTACTAAGTTGTAAAGTCAATTTCCAATAAAAATTTTATGTGCCAATTACTTTGTCTCCACTTGCAATCAAAGTATCTTTA